ACCAGGAATTGCAAACAAATGCGTAGTCAGAGAGAGAGGGCTCACTGCCCATTTGTCATGTGGATGCAGACACATTGCAGATGTGTTCCCAGTAACAATGTCTTGAGAAGAGGACTGGTCTTTCCACCAGCATCTCAGAAATGCCGGTGTGTCTAAACAGCATGTCGTTCTTTAATGCTTTCATGCAATATATTTTATCAATCTCAAGTTCCCCTCACTATGTATTATAATAATTTCTGCTTGTTGGTAACCAATGCAGATGGAAAATTGATTCTTAACAGAAGAGAAAGAGCCAAGTATTGATGCTTACTATTTACACCCTATTGTATCTTTGTAACAAAAACCCGGGTGGCTAAGTTATGATTGGGAACAAGGGAATGGTTCAAGTCTATGCACTAAGGAAAAACAAATCTTTGGCCTAAAACAATAATGATAATAGAATTTAATATAGAGTAGAGACCTGTTTTGTAGAATAACTTTCCTAGTAATCACTGTTGAAAATAATCATACTAGTTCACACCGCGCACTACAGGGATTCCATCGAGGGATTTTCCCATTGAAGGCATTTATTTAGCTAAAAGGACTTCATCTTTAAGGCGGTAATGCAGGACAGATAACAGAGATAAAGATAACAGGAGGTGATCTTTCAGCTCCATAATTACATTCCATATCAGCGACTGTTGCACAGAGAAACTCAAAAGGTAAAAATAAAATATGAAAGGATATTTAAAATCAAAAGGAATTTTATCAAATTAAGAGCATGAGACATTTATCAGTTGAAACAATCTCCAATAATCTTGTGCAATATAATTTTTGTCAAATTTTATTTTGTCATAAACATTTGGGATTTATAATAAAAATGGAAACTTGAAAAATTATATTAGAGATAATATCTGATCATTTCCTCTGGCATCCTGGTGAATATGTGTTTTTTTCCGCAGGAGCACTGAAAATCAGGAACAATCCTGTATTTTTTGTGATAATCAACAAGGACAAAACTTCTCCATATGTAAATAACAGCGTTATGAGCAGCAATTCATCCCTGCTGGTGGCTGTGCAGCTGTGCTACGCGAACGTGAATGGGTCCTGTGTGAAAATCCCCTTCTCGCCGGGATCCCGGGTGATTCTGTACATAGTGTTTGGCTTTGGGGCTGTGCTGGCTGTGTTTGGAAACCTCCTGGTGATGATTTCAATCCTCCATTTCAAGCAGCTGCACTCTCCGACCAATTTTCTCGTTGCCTCTCTGGCCTGCGCTGATTTCTTGGTGGGTGTGACTGTGATGCCCTTCAGCATGGTCAGGACGGTGGAGAGCTGCTGGTATTTTGGGAGGAGTTTTTGTACTTTCCACACCTGCTGTGATGTGGCATTTTGTTACTCTTCTCTCTTTCACTTGTGCTTCATCTCCATCGACAGGTACATTGCGGTTACTGACCCCCTGGTCTATCCTACCAAGTTCACCGTATCTGTGTCAGGAATTTGCATCAGCGTGTCCTGGATCCTGCCCCTCATGTACAGCGGTGCTGTGTTCTACACAGGTGTCTATGACGATGGGCTGGAGGAATTATCTGATGCCCTAAACTGTATAGGAGGTTGTCAGACCGTTGTAAATCAAAACTGGGTGTTGACAGATTTTCTATCCTTCTTTATACCTACCTTTATTATGATAATTCTGTATGGTAACATATTTCTTGTGGCTAGACGACAGGCGAAAAAGATAGAAAATACTGGTAGCAAGACAGAATCATCCTCAGAGAGTTACAAAGCCAGAGTGGCCAGGAGAGAGAGAAAAGCAGCTAAAACCCTGGGGGTCACAGTGGTAGCATTTATGATTTCATGGTTACCATATAGCATTGATTCATTAATTGATGCCTTTATGGGCTTTATAACCCCTGCCTGTATTTATGAGATTTGCTGTTGGTGTGCTTATTATAACTCAGCCATGAATCCTTTGATTTATGCTTTATTTTACCCATGGTTTAGGAAAGCAATAAAAGTTATTGTAACTGGTCAGGTTTTAAAGAACAGTTCAGCAACCATGAATTTGTTTTCTGAACATATATAAGCAGTTGTATAGACGAAGTTCAGGATACCTTT